CCGAGTCCGGACTCCCACCCCTCTGGGCACCCCTTGCTCCGCGGGGCCGGCGGTGTCCTGGAAGCCGCCGCGGGGTTGCCCGTGCGCGCGCTCCGCCCTGGGGGAAGCCCGCTGCCACCGTCGGCCCCGAGCGCTGTCCCGGGGCCGCGTCGAGAGCTCCGCAGCGCACACTGTTCCCCGCGGGGACGAGCCTGGAGAGCCTGACCGCTGTCCGCGGCGCGCTCGGGGCTGCGGGCACCAGGTTGCGGGGACTGCAGGGACCGTCGGTCAGCCAGGGGTCCCAGAGCCGGGCCCGAGCGTGCGCGCGCGTCCCGCTGCCCGCAATCATGGCAGCCGGCGCCTTGGAGCGCAGCCGCCGAGCGCGCCCCAGCAGCCGCCTCGGTGCCAGGGCGGCGGGGGCGGGCCGGGCCGGGAGCTCGCGCCCGCCCGCCCGCCTCGGCCGCGCGGGCCCCGGGGCGCGAAACGGAAGGCCGCTGGGTCTCCGCGACGCGGTGCCCTTGCCCGGGGCGGGCGGCGGGAGGGGCCGCGGGGCGGGGGCGCGCTGGAGGGGAGCGCCCGGGGCGGCGTGCCCGCGGGGACGCGCACGCGGGGCTGCGGGGCGAGGCGCGGGGCCCGGGCGGCGAATCCGCTGCTCGCACCGCCCGCCCCGCCCGCGCGCGCCGTCCCGGGGTGGGGGGCGGTGGAAGGGGGAACCCAGGAGGGGCGGCGCCCGGTCTTCACCCGCAGCGGGCACGGCGGGGGCCGCGGGGGGCCTCGTTGGTATTCCGGGCGCGGTTGCATCCGCGACCTCCCCGCAGAACAGGGGTGCCCGGGCGCGCGGGCACCGCCGCCGCTCTCGGGCGGTCTCCGCGGGCTGCGGGGCCCGCAGGCGCCTTGCTTTCCCCGTCCCCTCCTCCCTGGGTTCCCCGTACTCCCTCCCCCGCTCCGATCCGGCGGCGAAGGGGTGGGCAGGGAAACGCGCTCTCTGGGACAGGTGCCAACTCCGAGACAAAAGACATAAAATAGGCGGCAACGGGGGAAGCGCGGCCGGCGCGCTCGGGCGGGGACGGCGGCGCCGCGGGGGCCGCATCCTCGGTGCCGACCCGGGAAAGTTTGGGAAGTCGCCGCAGCGGCTTCGCAGCGGCGGGGGACGCGCGGCCCGGGTCGCCCTCCGCGCCGCGCTCGCCCTCTCCGCGCCGCTGCTGAATAATTCATGGCGCGGCCGCCGGCCATTAGCATGCACCGGGCGCGCGGCGCGTCTGTGCCAAGCCGCCGCCGCATTCGGCGCCCGGGCAGCGCCAGACGAGCGGCCGCGCGGCGGCCGGGCCCACGCTGTCCCCGCGCCCGCCCGTCCGGCGGCGCCCATTGTGCCCCGGCCCGCCCCGCCGGGCTGTCCCCAAGCCCGCCTGCAACCCACCGCCCGCCCGACGGCCCGGCCCTGCAAGTCCTGGCTCGCGACGCCCGCCCCGGAATGCACGTGAACTTGGAGAAAGTCGCGGGGCGCGCCGGCCGGGCTCTCCGCGGCAGGGCGTGGGCGTCCCGGGGCCGGCGCGCTTTCGTTTTCGTCTGGGACAAAGGTCCCTTGCGGCGCGCGGACGCCGTGACCGGGTCCTGCGGGCCACTCTGTGGCGCAGTCGGGTCGCTAAGCGCAGGGAAGCCGGAGCCCGAAGGCAAGGAGAGACGCGGCGCGGGGCCGGGGAAGTGGGGCCTGGGCCGTGCGCTTCGCCCGCGGCAGTCCAGAGCCGTCCCACCCTGCGAAGAGTTGCGGGAACTGGCACCGCTCTGCCGTCCGCCGCTTCGACGCGGGAAGAGGGTGAGCGTTTGGAACCCAGGACTCAGACCGCTAGCTGAGGGCCTGTGCAGCTCTGGGCACGCGAGCGCGGCGCCGGCGGCGGCCAGGCACGGTCCTCCCGCAAGGGCAGGGCTGTCGACCTGTGCGCCCCAGGTCACGATCGGGTTCACGGCGACTCCTGAGGACGGTAAGTGCATTTCTCACTTTCGCTGCTTAGTGAGCTGACTTCCTGGTCTCCTTGTGTCTTGCAGAATGTGGCCCCGTCCCAGAGCACCACCCGAGACATCAGGAGCCCATCGTGGGCTAGGGAAGATCCTCCGGGACCTAACGGCCCAGGTAGCTGCGTCTTTACTCCCCGCCTGGGCAGGGAAGGACTCACTCCAGTCACAAGCAGCCTGGAGATGGATGGTTTGGCAGAGAAGGGGAAACCCCAGCACCAACCCAGCCCCAGGCCCCACCTTGCAGCCAGGTCTGCCCTGCCCAGAGTCCTCGAGGGGCTCAGCCTGACCCTGACAGGTAGAAGAGACCCCACTCCAGGCCCAGAAGTGAGGGAGTAGAGCAAAGGGTCCCTGGCCTACTGTGTGACCACTACCTGCCGCCCTGCCCAGTGGGACAGGGATGCCCCGCACCCAGCCTCCTCACCATCCAGGTGGCCTGGGGGCACCCAAGGCTTCGGGCAGCCCCTGAGCTGGGCCCAGGTCTCATGGCGGTCTCAGGGCAGGCAGGGTGAGAGCTGACAGGGAACAGATGAGGGAAGAGCACCCCACACACCCGGGGGTTCCACCATAAGACTTCCTCAGCGTTTCTCTTTCCTTCCAGGTCTTCCACCCTTGGCCACCTCCCCAGGTGATGCCTGAAGCTCAAGGGACTGTGTCCACCCTCAGGTCAGTACAGTTTGTGAATGTTGATGAAAATTGGGGCTCCCCACATCCCTCCCTTCTGGCTCCACCCTCTGCCGGGCGTGCCTGAAACTGGACACACACACACACACAGCACACACGTGTATATGCACCAGCCCCAGAGCTCTGGGGGCCAAGGAGCCAGGCAGGTGCTTGCTGCCCATTGGCACGGGCTCAGCTGGATCTAGCCCGGCCTCCTGCTCCTTGCCCCTACCAGCCTCTTTCTGCGGCCACCAGCCTCTTTCTTTCTGCAACTGAGGGACCAGGGCTCCAAGCAGCTGGGTTTGGTCCAGGTCTGGCCCTGTTTTTTGGGCTCCCTTCTGCCTGAGTTGGGTGACACTCCTGTTTGCAAGGATCCAGCTGTCTCAAGGGCCCTGGGAGGGGAGGCCAGGGGCAGCCTAGGGGACCAGTGACTACAGGGCAATTTGCAGTACCTGCTGGGGGCTCAGCAGGTAAGATGTCCCCTGCCTGCTGCTGTCTGTCATGGCTGTCTGGTGGCCATGGCCGGGGGCGGGCTTGTCATGCTGGGAACTGCTCAGAGGCTGCGGCCAGCCTGAGGCCCCTCGCCCTGGCGAGCCAGCCCCCGAGTGCAGACTGTCGCCGATGATTCTTGCCTCCTGGGGCATCCGTGCGGCCATGTGGGTTGGGCAGGACTGGCATTCTCCCCTCCCCACCGTTGCCATGGCCAGGGGCGGGCCCACCTCCCGAGGCTGTGCGGAGAGGACCCCAGGCTGCTGCATGTGAGCAGAGCAGCCGGTGTCTGGCCCGGACCCCTCTGCCATCTGGGGCCCGGCGTGTTTACAGGTCGGCCTTGCCCGCCAGACTCTGCAGACGCTGCCCCGGGGCCTTTGTGTCTGCACGCAGGGCTGAGCCACCAGCCGAGCGGAGAGTGGGGAGGGACACAGGTGGGGAGTAGGGGGAGGCCCCTGGGGGAATCAGGGAGGAGGGGCAGGACAGAAGAGAAAGGGGATGAAGGGTAACAGAGGAAGGAGAACAGCGTGGGGACAGGAGAGGGGCAGGGACTGGGGAAGAGGAGACACAAGGCAGGACAGGGCAGGGCAGCCCTTGGAACTGTGGGGCTGTCACAGGGATACCAGCCTGGGGGAGCAGCTAACCCCAGGCATCTGACAGGGACCTAGTGGGTCTTGGCCAAGGCGATCTGGTCAACGGAACTGGGGTTTTCCTGGCACCCACCATAAGCCCAGGCCTGCCCGTGGGACCTCATCCCACCTGTACCCAGCCCTCCCTGTATACACAGCTGGCCACCACCTAATGTAATCCCTCTGACATCCCACAGGCAGCAGTGTTGGTCTCTAGGGTCCAAATGAAACAGACCCCACAGGCGTGTCCCTCACACAGGACTGAGCATGGAATGTGCCCCTCCCTGAGTCTCTGACTCCCAAGCCTGGACTGACATGTCCAGGGAGGCTGCAAGGGTGTGTCCCCTGGATCATGGGCAGGGGGCACCGTGTGCAGCTGCTGAGGCTCAGGATGTGTGGGAAAGGGCCTGGAGTGGAGGAGAAGAGGCCTGCAGGGGAGTGGACAGTCCAGGGCTGGGACCAGCACCCCAATATGCATGATCCGTGGAAGATGAGGCTGGTCGCACACAGAAGGTGCTTACTCAGTGCTCGTCAGATGCCAGATGCTGGCGTAATCACCACAGGGGTCACACACCCTCCGTTAGGACCACCAGCAAGGCAGGGCCACCGTCCCACACTGTTCTTGCAGAGACGGAGACTGGGGATCAGGAGCCTGGCCCTACTCTGGCCTGCAGCCTTGGGGGCTGCTGGGGCTGTGGAGGGCCTCTGGGGTGCTGGCTTGGACTGGGGGAGCCATTGAAGGTCCATGGGGACCGGGACTCCTTCAGCAGCGTTTGTTTTTTAGCTGACTCAAAACTGCTCCCCTTGGAGGCCTTGGCCCAGGATGGGGAAGCCTCAGCCGGGCAGGTCCCTCGGCCTTGCCCACCTCTCATGGGCCTCACGCTCAGGAGGTGGCATCCTGCTGGCCACACCATGGCATTAGCCCCGTGCCTCACCCACACTTGGTGGCAATAACAGGAGCCACAGCCCCAACCAGAGCCGGCGGCCGCGTGGCCCCCTTGATACCCGGCACTGGCTGGTTTTCTGAAGGGACTCGTTCCTGTTCTGGGTACCCTGGGTTCTGGCTGATGGAGAGGCCGCCCTGTCCTTCAGGAGTGGGTGCAGATGTGGGTGCATGGGAAACCCAGACGTGAGACGGGTGATGGCTTGGCACCCCATGGCAGAACCATGCTGAGAAGCCACATCGGCCAGCTCCAAGACTGCCTAATGGACCTGGCATCCACAGCCTGAGAATGGGCCCCGGGGGACCACAGTGTGACCTCAGCAGCCTCTGCAGATGGTGGAGTGGCACTTTTTCTTCTCCCGAGAGGTTGAAGGGCATCAGCAGCGGCCCCAGGTGGCCTCCACATGCAGGTCGAGGGGACAGAGGTTTGTTCTCATGTCAAATACCCAGACGCCTTTTTAAATTTTTTTTAATGTTTTTATTTTCTATTTTTTTGGAGACGGGAGTCTCACTCTGTCTCCCAGGCTGGAGTGCAGTGGTGCGATCTCGGCTCACTGCAACCTCTGCCTCCCGGGTTCAAGTGATTCTCCTGCCTCAGCCTCCAGAGTAGCTGAGATTACAGGTGCCTGCCTCACACCAGGCTAATTTTTGTATTTCTAGTAGAGACGGAGTTTCACCATGTTGGCCAGGCTGGTCTTGAGCTCCTGACCTCAGCTGGTCTGCCCGCCTTGGCCTAAAGTGCTGGGATTACAGGTGTGAGCCACTGCGCCCAGCCTGATGCCTTTTTATACCCAGACAGAAGCAAGCAAGCCCTTACAATGGCCCTGCATTTGATCTTTCAGTCCTGCTGAAAATGCAGATGCTTCCTGACTTGCAGTGGGGTTTGTCCTGAGAAACCCACTGTAAATTGAAAATATTGTAAGTCAAAAAAGCATTTAATACACCTAACTACCAAACATCATATCTCAGCTCAGCCTCCCTGAAACGTGCTCAGAACACTTATGTTAGCCTCTAGTTGGGCAAAATCATCTAACACAAAGCCTATTCATGATAAAGTGTTGAAGATCTCCTGTTATTTATTCAACACTGTACTGAAGTGTGGTTGGTTTCTACTGAATTCATATCCCTTTGGGTTGAGAAATCTTAAGTTGGATCCTGGTAAGTCGGGGCTGTCTTTATGGACAAAATGCAGAGTGATGGCCCTCACGCGGCACCTCCCTGTTGGCTTTGAGCAGCACTCTCTGTCTGGGAGAAACTTTAGTGAGCATGAAGTTGAGCCCTCACCGTGATGAGGGATGGGACAGGGTGCAAGGACAGCCACCTGCTGTTGCAGGTTTCACCTGGGTGAAACACCTTCTTGATTCGGTTCAGATTTGTTAGGAGTTCCTGTGGGCCAAGCCCTGAGCCAGTCACATGGAGTCATCCCTCTTCCTGATGGCCCTGCTGAGTGCCCCTCCCCTGAGGCTCCCAGAGCCCACGGGGCTTGCCCTGGCCACCAGGCTGGCATACAGCAGAGCAGGGCCCTGGCCCCAAGCTGCCCCGCAGTAGAAACACCTCTGGGTTCCATGAACGTTGTCTCGCCAAGGTGTGGGGCCACCAGATCCCTCAGGGGCGGGGAAGGTCTGGGGTCTGGGCCGAGCCTTCCGAAGTCTGGCTGTGCAGTGGGTTCAGGCCCTGCCACTCAGACCCTTGCCGGGATGGTGCCGGGGTGGGCCAGGCCCCCAGCCCCAGTGCTCCTGGCAGTGGCCAAGGCTGCTGCCTCCTCAGCTCTGGCTTCCCTCCCTGGCCTGGTTGGTTGGGCACCTGGCCTCAGGCATGGCCCAGGCTGGGGGCCTTGCTCCCCACACAGTAGTGAGCTGAAAGCACTGCCATGTCCAGCTCTGGGAAGGAGCAGGCTCCCAGTTCATCCCGCAGCCTCGTGTCGCTGCTCCAGCTGTCCCGGGTACGACGTGCCCTTCTCCAAAAACACCTCACCCACCCAGCTGGGCTGGCCTCGAGAACTGGGGAGTCAGAGGCCCTTGGCTGTCCCTGAAAAAGGAAAACGGGCCTCCTGATGGGGGCTTCCTGGGCTCACCCAACACAGAAGGACCTCCTAGTGCCCGTGCGCCGGCAGGTAAACCTCTTTGGGTCCCCGTTCCCTCATCCCTGAAACATGGGGAGCACAGTTGCTCCTGCGCTGGCTGTGGCTGTGGGGGAAGGAAGAGCCGCTCCATTCCTGCGTTTGATCAGGTTGTCACGAGGACTGAGTGAGTCACCAGGTGTGAGGGGCTTTGGTGGGTGTGTCACAGTGGCAAAGCATTCACACCGGCCAGGTCCCCAGCTGGGAGCATGTGCCCAGGAGCCTGCGGTGTGCAGCTGGTCTAGCCCCACCGTGGAGCAGCCACGTGGGAGAGGCCCCGGGAACAGGCGAGGTGGCTGTGCCGTTCACACCCAGAGAGTCGTCAGGGCAACTGGTGACACGGTGATGGGGACAGTGGCACCTGCCCTTGATGCTGCCCTGTGTCACCCAGGCAGCCCCCACCCCATGAACACTGTGCAGGCTTTTCCCTAATTTCATTCTTGTTTTTTGATGAAGGCCCTGCCCGTGGCTCTGGATCGGCGGTCCCCATCAGAGGCCTGGGCTGAGTCCTCAGGTGTGTGAGTACCATCTTCCCCTGACCCGGCGGCCCCACAAACACCCCTCTGCCAGCCACAGCTCGGCCGCCCTGGGCCTTGGCCTCCCAGTCTGTGCAGTGGGGTTGGTGACGATCACAGGCTTCTGCTCTGTGCAGGTCGGGAGGGAGTGCCATGTGGCTGCACCCCCAGCCCAAGAGCAGCCTCGCTGCTGGACCTTTGGGTTCCCAATAAGATCTGGTGAAGACACATGGAGACCACTGCTGGGCGGGGGCAGGAAGGCGTCCCTGTGGCACCCTGGGGCCGCCCATCTGTTGGATCTGGAGGTGCTGCCTGCCAGGCTCTACTCTGCATCCAGCGAGTGTTTGTTGGGGGCAATGGGGCCCGTGCCTTTTGTCCAGAGGAGGCCGGAGAAGGGGACACAAGAGGGGAGTGGACAGACGGTCACCAGGCAGATAAGCAGGACGGGGCTCGGGGCTTGTTTGGGAAGTGGCTGGTGCTGAGCTTGGCTGGGGCAGGGCTCCAGGAGGGGCCGAGTGGGCCCCACCCCCGACCCTTGTCGGCAGGGCCCCGAAAGTTCCACGCTGTTGGGGGGGTGCCGTGGAAGGTGGAGCGGGGAGCAGCCTCCGATCCCTGGAGCAGGTTCCCCAGCGTTCCCGTGGCAGCCACTTCATGGCACAGTGGTCCCCGGAGTTCAGGCCAGGCCCTCGAGCCGCCTGTCTGGGGACCACTCCAACCTCAGGCAAATGAGGGGCGGCCCTCCCCGGGTCTGGGGGCAAAAGAAGGTTTTGAATCCGGAAGCCCAGGCTCAGTAGGCCCTTGCCACCTCCCCCAGAGGTCATGCCTCAGGCTAGGCCACCTGGGCTGCAACATGGGAGGGCATCAGTGCCCCAGGCAGCCCCCAGTCCCCCGGGGCCACTGCAAGACCCTTAGACGGGACGACAAGGCCTCTAGAAGCCCCGGCTGCTGGGAGCCTAGGCAGAAGAAGGGCCCACCTGCCTGTCTCTGGGGCCGTGCGCGGGGCGGGCACTGTGCTGCTTTTCCGGTGGCTCCTGCTCCTCCCGGCCCCATCACCACTCCCACCCGCGGCGGCCTTTGTCTTCCAAGCGCTCTGCAAAATGGCCGCCCGGCCTGCCGCCATTTTGTGGCTGAGGTGGCCGTGGCCTTGGAGAGGCCTGGGAGGGAGGGCGGCCATGGCCTGCCTGCCTGCCCTTGGCGGCCTGGACAGAGCCCAGCGCCGGCCCCCGCCCAGTCTGGCCTTGGCCGTGGCTGCCCCAGGCTTGGCACCAGCCAGCCTTTGGCAAGGCAGCCCGGGAGTCCTGGCCCCTCACCCAGCCCTGCCGGCCCCTCGCCACCCTGAGGCAGCCCTGCTGAGCAGACGGAGAAGCCTTGAGCCAGGGCCGGGCCAGTACAGCCTCGCTGGCGGGGGAGCCCTGGGCCGAGGGCAGCTCAGGCGGGTGTGGGGCCCACCTGGGCTCCCGGCACCTCTGCAGGGGTGACGCCTTCAGGCCTTGACGGCTGCACCTATCGCGCTCCTGGCCTGGCCCGGCCGGGAGTGGGTCTCTCAGTGGCCGGCCCAACTTCTGGCTTAGAGAGGGGCACCGCCATCCTCAGGAAGAGGGCAGGGCCGCACTCTGGCCAGGATTTCCCTGTGTTGGGGCCAGCCAAAGTCTCTGACACACAGGAGTGGAGGACCTGTTCCCTCCTGGGCCCCTCCACAGCCCCCACTCTCCTGCAGGCCCCATCCCCGCAACCTCAGCCATTCCAGACAGCATCTCCCTCCCCACCAGAGCCCCTCGGCCTCTCCTGAGCCTCTGAGCTTGCTTCCTGCCCCGTCACAGGCCCATGCACCTGCCCTTCCAGTAGCCAGAGGATCCCAAGTGGCACATTTCCGAAGGGACGGTCTCCAGGAACCCCCAGGGGCCAGGGTGGCTGCAGAGCAGCATCAGGGAGATGCTGGGTGTTGGCCGTGGAGGACAATTGTGCCCCTGGCCAGGCGGGGAGGGGGCAGGTGGACCCTGTGGGAGCCCTGTGGGAGCCCTGTGGGGTTGGCCACACATCGGTTCCTGCTATCCTTGCAACAAGATCCCCTGGAGGGCAGTGTGCCTCCTAGAAGAAGGCAGGAGAAATCACCACGTGAAGCAGAGAATGGCGTTTGATGAGTGTGTGCTTTTTCTAGGGGTCGACGCAGGTCCTCTGGGCAGCATGGGGTGGTGCCGGGTGGACCCCACGGTGGCCTGTGTTCGCCACGTGGCCGTGGGTCAGTTCCTCGCTGGAGGAGACCCTTCCCCAGACACCTGCCGGGCACCCAGCCAAACCCTTGAGGCCTGGGAAGGTCTCTGGATGCCACCCTACACCCCGCCCAGACTCCTCTCCCTGTGGTTCCTGGACAGAACATTCCGTCACCACGAAACGAAGTTTGCCCAGGCCCTGCCTTCACCCTGGGAAAACCCAGCCGGGCATGGGAAGGAGGAATGCTGCCCGCCTGCCCGCCCAGACCAGAGTCGCCCCACATGCCAGGCCAGGCCCGCATCCTCCTGGGGCACACGGGAGCCCCAGGCTTCCCGGCAGGAAAAGCCCCCCACCGCAGAAGGGCTGGTCTCTGGTGGGGAGTTGCTGCTGGGTGGGGTGACCACAGGGCGGGGTTCAGGCTGGGGTATTTTTAATGATGTAGTTGCATCTGGTCACCGCCCCCTGCCACCCCCGATTCTTTCCTGCCCTCCCCACCTTGTGACCCAGACTGTGGCTTGAATTAAGAATGTTTTCAGATAAGTACACGCCTTTGAGGTTAAAAGTATGCCTAATGATTAAACACCAGACAGAGATCCCCACAGGAGAAGAGCGGGCTCCGCATTCCTGCTTTTCCCCTTTGGACTCCAAGCAAGCCTGTTTGCGTAACCCGGGAGCATTAAAGAGCAGCTTCCCCGGATTCTCCCCACAGCCCTGGGGGCTGGCGTCCTGACCCATCATACGGAGGAGGCAGCTGAGGCCCAGAGGGGTTAACCTACCCCATCCCAGGCCCATCACTGAGGGAGACAGAGCAGGTCAGAACCAAGCCTGGCAGCCCCCAGGGCTGTGCCCCATGGACGCAGGTGTGTCTGCAGAGCAGGGTCCTCCCCTGCCAGTGCCAGCCCTCAGGTGTCTCGGGTGCTGCGTTACTCTTGTGAGCTTCCACGCTGACACCTGTGGCCACAATGTTGGTGTCTGCTGGACCTCTGGCCCTGTTCTAGGTGCAGGACATGTGGCCACAGCAGGCCTGGCCCCTGCCCCAGGGAGTGGACATTCCCTGAGCCTGCCCCCCACCCCCACTGAGAACTTAGTGGCTATGAGAGAACAGGAAAGCAGGAAGCTAGACAGGGCACAGACCCCCGACGGTGGAGACCCTGACCCGGAGCACGTGGGTGTCAGTTTTGGGGAAGCCAGACAGGGAGGGTGCTAACAGGAGGGCCAGTGAGGGGACCTTGGGACCCCAGACAGCCCTGGAAGGAAGGCAGCCCTGGAAGGAAGGCAGCCCTGGGGTCCGGGCCACGCTCCATCCTGGGGGCACCCCCTTCCCACCTGCGTGCAGTGTGCAGGGCCGGGGGAGGAGCCTGGATCTGAGGAGTGCAGTTCCAGTTGTGGCTTTGCCGCGGCGTCCCCATGGCATGCTGTTGGGGACCGTGAGACTGTGGGCGGCCTAGCTGTATTGCAGCCTGAGGCCAGAGGAGAGGTCAGTAACCCTTACCCGTCCCATCTTGATTTAAGTTTGATATTTTTAGATCATGGACGTTTCTGCATTGATTTTCTTTTTTAATTTTGCAATCAGATATTTCTGCTGATGGCTGGGTTTTTGGTCCTTTTAACATGCTTCCCACACCTCGCCCTGGTCCCTGCCCTGCTGCGGCCGAGCCAGAGCCGCAGGCTGCCCCGTGTGTGTCTCGTTAGCTTTCTGGGCCGTGTTTGCAGGAGGCCCGCCTCCCGTCCTAGCCCCCGGACGCCACCCCTCCCTGTCTTTTTCCCAGATCCATTGTTGGCACGGCTTGCTGAGCAGAGACACTGGCCGCTTTATGGGGAGAAACCCAATCAGGGTGGCGGGGGTGTGCTCCTTGGGGGGGTCCGGCTCCCAGTGGCCCTGAGCCAAGCCCGAGGTGACTTCGGGGTGACACCGTCTGTCTGCCTCACTTGCTCCAGACATCCGCCCGGCCCTGAAATGGCCACCTGCCCACCGAGGCCTCCGCACACCTGTCCTGGCTGGCCCGGCCCCTCCCCCGCCTGGGCCTGCCGGGCACCCTGCCCACGGGCAGACACCGTGGGGCCGGGGCAGCGCCCGGGAGGTGGCAGCTGGCAGATGGCAGAGCGCCTGCCGACTGCTCACTCCCCGTCAGCTCTGCTCAAGGAGCACCGTTTACGCTGCATGGCCCTCCCAGCCCTCATCCAGGCTGGCTGCGAAGGGTTTCTCTGGTCTGTCTCAGGAAGCCTCCTGAGAAAGGGGAGATTCCTGCTGTCTCCCCAGGCCTGAGCCCCATGCTCACCCCCAGGGCTGCCAGGTAGGTGGGCCTGGAGATCACCCCCGCACACACCCCACAACACGTGCAACTGGCCTTCTCCCCACCAGCTCAGAAATGGCTCCATGAGTGGGTCACGAAGCTGAAACATCAGTCTTTCCCCACCCCACACCCCAGAAAGCCCTGGTTGTCGGCTGGAGTTCTCCTGATTGCGTGCAGATCCTCCTGCGGTGGGGGTGGAGCCCGCTGAGGTCACAGCATCTGTGTCCTGGTCCTGTGGAGCACAGCAGGGTTGGGTGTGCAGGAAATGTGTCCATACACCCTCCTCAGAGTCCCCCGGAGCGGGCACTGCCACATTCAGGCTCCCTGACCACTGCAGGCCTGGGTGGTCCAGATGCGAGTCCTAGAGCCTTGCGGGCAGAGCTGGGACTCACCAGGGAACACAGGGCCCTCAGGGGAAAGGAGCAGGAAAAAGCAGGGTGGTTGTGCCTGGCAGAGGGACAGGCCAGGGCAATGCTGGGAGCAGAGGCCTGCCCGGGACACTTGCTGCTCTGGGAGGCTGGAGGGGGAGCCCGGGCTGCGGGCATGCTGGGGAGGGGCAGAGACAGTAGAGAGGGTGTCAACAGTGGTAGACGGCCTAGCTGGCTGGGAGCGTGGGCAGGGCTGGTGCTCAGGGAGGAGGAGGGAAGGGCACCCCCCACCCAGTGTCCCCACAGGCCCCTCAATAGCCTGGTGGGTGACTCTCCCGGTCCCCAGCAGGGCTGCTCTTGCTCGAGGTCACACGGTACAGGGCTGCAGGGAACCACGGTATGTCTGCTCCCATCCAGCGTCTTGGGCTCAGCCCCGGGGACCCACATCCCTTCCTGCCTGGATGCACCTCCCTGGCCTTTGCACCCCGTGCGCACCCTGCAAGGGCACTCCTGCCAGAATGGGCTGGCGTGAGGTGAAGTTTTCATTCACTGGACAAGACCTTGCCGAAGCCCTGCAGCCCCAGACTGGATGCTGTGGGCCCCTCCCGGGGGTTTCCGCTCGTGGGAGAACCCCAAGCCTTCCTCGTCCTGGGTCCCAGGGGAAGCCACAGCCCCCCTGGACCCTCAGCATCCTCCTCGGTGCAATGGGGGCTTAACCCCTCCCTCCATAGTCCAGCCACCTGCTGACAGGCCAGGCACCCGGGAAAGCAGCACCAGGCTGTCCCCCCTGTGCATCCTGCTGCCCTCCTCTGGGCCCTAGAGCATCCAGGCACCAGCCTGGCAGGGCACAGGCTTCCCAGCAGGGGGACATGACCACTGACCACTCAAGGACAGGCTTGGGTCTTGGTCCCCTCTGACCTGGCATTGTCCAACACAGGGCTGGCCACGGAGGCCATTCCACATTCCATCCAGGCCCTTACAGGGGTGGGTGAGCCACTAGGCGAGAGACGGGCCAGGCTGGAGTGTCGGTTCTGGTGCGGGACGGCTGGGCAAGGCCCAAGGTCACAAAGGGGTTCAGAGCTGGGTAAGGCCACGTCTCTTCCAGAGCTGACACTTGTCACTTTTGTTTTTAAAACCCAACAGGTCAAGAAGTGGCGCTGACCTGGAGCCCCTGCCTGGGGCTGGCCTTCCTCACAGTGAGCTGGGCCTCCTGCCATCCTGGCTCTGGAGGTAGGAGGAGCCGTGGGAGGTCTGATAGGGAGGGAGGGCTATCTCAGAGCCAGGCCACTCCCGGTCCTCTCCAGGCCCCACCCTCAGGCACAGAGGTCCTTAGGTGGGGACTTGATGGTCTCACAGCCAAACCTTCGCCCAGGCTGTGGCCTCCCCTGAAGCCATGTCTCTTCTTGTCTTCCCGCCACTCTTCCAGCAAGCTCCCCCCGTTGGCCCACCTCATCTGCCCACTGTGCACTTGGGGCATGGTGATCTTTGACCCTGGTGGTGCACCCCTCAGGCTGGACAGGGCCTGAAGGAGCCGTGGTTCATTGCAGGGCGTCTGAGTGGAAGAGGCTCAGCCTCACCTCCACACCCTGAAGACTCACTCTCTGGCCCTGGGCTCTGTTGTGTGCACCGCCTGTCTGCAGGGCCCAGCCTGCCTCGAGCACTCCCTGGGGACAGAAGCTCCTGCGCTGGCCTCTCCTGTCACCTAGCCACCGGGCATCCTGGAGTGCAGCCCTCATGCCCCGAGGCCACCTGCCATCGCCCAGGATGACTCAAGATGCCACCTGGGTAAGTCTAGCCCAGAACGAGAAAGGCCGAATGAGGGAAACTGAGTCACATCTGCTTCTCCCAGGTGGGGCTGGGGGCCCAGGGGGAGGGCACTTGTGGTGACGACCAGGGTGGACTAGGGGCCTGTCTCCCATTCTGTCTCTGCCACACGTTATAGAGCCCGACCTGTGGGCTGGGTCCCCCCATGGTGAGCACTGTAGGCTCTAGGAGGCTGAAGTCCTGGCCTGGGGGACCTGTGGGGGCCAGGCTGGGGCCATTGGAATCAGTATGGTGGTCCCCACCTGCACTCCAGCTCCGATGGCTGATGACGGGGGCCCTGGCAGCTGACCCCTTGCCTCAGTGGGGAGACCACGGCTCACGAGGGCATGAGACCTGCCCAGAGCATAGCCCAGAGGCCGGCCTGGATTCTCACAGCTCCGCCCACTGGGCTGTCCTGCCCCACCCCCTTTTTAGCCTGCTGGGACCATGAGTCAGAACCCAGTAGGTGTGAGGGGACCCAGCCAGCCCAGGTGGCCAGTCCAGCCTGAGGGGGTGGGGGTCTCAGAGATTAAGTCAGGAGCCCAGAGTGCGTGCTTAGGGTGCAACCCACCCCACAGCCTCCCCCAAGGCACCTCCCGGGGGTGCAGATGGGGGCAGACGCAGGGACACTCAGGGTGGACCACCTGACTGGGAGCTGATCATGAGGTGTGCGACAGCCTGAGTCAGCCTCAGCTCAGAGGAGCTGGGATGGCCTTGATCTTCCCCCTCCGGCCACTCACCACAGCTGGGAGGGTCCAAGGAGACCCTCAGCCACTGTCCCTTCAGCCCTCACCCCACCCTGGCTGGCTCTGCCCGGACAGTCCTTAGGGACATCTTGGTCCTGCCCACCAGCCAGGGGACCCAGAATTGGAGCAGGGGAGCAGGACCCCCAGACCCTCTCATACCGCTTTTGTTCTGAGGCCTTGAGGGAACACGGGGTCTTCGCGACCCCAGGCGAGATGATGCTGGGACAGAGGAGGGTCGGGCTGCATCGGGGCCCTCCTGGTCCCCACTCCTGGGTGAGTCAGCATCTCAGTCTCCAGTTCTGGGTGGGCGGCACCAGGTGTGAGCCTCAGCGGTCTCCTTGCTGGCTAAGGACCTGGGATTTGCTCCAGTGCCCCTCGGGAGGGAGTAGGACACGTGCCCAGAGAGCAAGCAGACCCCCTCCCCGACCAACTTCTGAGAGCAAAGACACCTAGAGCTAGAGATTCAGCACCCCCTGAGCCTCAGTTTCTCCACTATGAAGTGGGATCCGTGATCTCAGCCTTACCAGGGCTGTGAGGATTAAATGGTCCAGCCCAGCCTGGGGCCTGCCTGGAGTAGGCAGCCTGCTCAGGATGGGCTGTGGAAGGAGGGCTGGGGTAGACCTTTCAAGTCCACTTGGGCATGGGGAGCTGAGAGCTAGCATGCCGTTTAACTTGGCAGGAAGCAGGCCGGGCGCAGTGGCTCATGCCTGTAATCCCAGCACTTTGGGAGGCTGAGGCGGGCGGATCACGAGGTCAGGAGATCAACACCATCCTGGCTAACACGGTGAAACCCCCTGTCTACTAAAAATACAAAAAATCAGCCGGGCGTAGTGGCGGGCGCCTGTAGTCCCAGCTACTCGGGAGGCTGAGGCAGGAGAATGGCGTGAACCCAGGAGGCGGAGCTTGCAGTGAGCCGAGATCGCGCCACTGCACTCCAGCCTGGGGGACAGAGTGAGACTCCATCTCAAAAAAAAAAAAAAAAAAAAAAAAAAAAGCTTGGCAGGGAGCAGGACATTTGGACCTCACTCTGCTGCCCCCTTGGCTGTGTGACATCCAGGTCACGTTGCCTCTCTGGGCCTCGGTCTCCTCACCTGTTTAAGAGGGGTTGACAGTCGTATCTGCCCCCTCAGCTTTTCCCCAGGAAGGTGGTAGCCACAATTAGCATTTGTTGAGGCTGACCCTGCACCAGGCCCAGGATAGGCGGGGCTTAGGGAGGCCCGTCTCTCGCCACGTTCCCCTGCTAGGGGAGCCCCGAGGCCCTCTCAGTGTCATCCTCATGCTACACTCTGTCCCAGCCCTGTGCGTCCCAAGCTAGGGCACTGAGTGTGCCAGCACCCGCAGGGACAGGCACTGGACCCTGGGTGGACCTGAGGGTCTGTGACTACCCCCCCAGCTGCTCTCCCCTAGAGGCCACTTCCCTCAAGGAAGGAAAGAACCTTCCCGCCACCTCCTGCAGTGCGGTCAGCTCAGGCCAGCCTGCACAGCAGGGCCAGAACCAGGGCCCCTGGGGAGGGATGCCTGCCTGCCCAGTGGGAGGAGACGGCACGCCCGTGAAGCCGCTACTCAGCCAGCCTGGGGGCCACGAGTGCTGCTTCTGGTGGCGCTGTGCGGGGAGGGAGGGGGCCGAGCAGGGTGGGCACTCGCATGCCTGTGTCTTGCTGGCCTTCGACAGATGACAGCCCTCCTCCTAGGGTCTCCAGTGCAGAGTTCCTTGGGGACATTATGGCCACTCCTGTCCAGATGAGAGGGAGCCGGCTGCCTGTGACAGCGTCGCAAAATGCCGCCAGGGCTTTCCCTCCCTCCTCCTTTCTCTCTTCCTCGTCCCTCTCTGGTTGGTGGTTTCCTGCAGGCTCCCGTCCCTGCTGGTGCTGGCCACAATGTCCCCACTCCCAGGGTTTCGGCGTCCCAGCCCCCTGCGCCCACCGCGCCTGCCCGCCAGAATCCCTGTGCCCTTGGTGCGTGTGGCCTGCCGAGCCTCGAGCCCCTGTTCTCCTCAGCCCTCTTTCCTCCCGCGTCCCCAGGAGGTGCCTCTGGAAGCCACGGAGTCCCATCGGCACCAAGACCGACTGCCCTTTGGGGTGAGGTAGTAGGTTGTATAGTTTGGGGCTCTGCCCTGCTATGGGATAACTATACAATCTACTGTCTTTCCTGAAGTGGCTGTAATATCTGCGGTGGACAGAGCGTCTGGAACCCTGGCTGGGAGCGGGCAGGGCCAGGTTTGGGGGCAGCCTTGGCAGCAGTCGGGGGCAGGGGCCGCCTACACTGAGAAGTCTGACAGGCCTAGGTGCCACTTGCTGTGTGACCTTGGACAGGCCCCTGATCTCTCTGGGTCTCAGTTTCCTCCTCTGTAAAATGGAGGCAAATGAGGATGGAAGGAGATGCAGTGTGGAGCATCGAGGGCAGAGGAGAGCTGAGCCGACCCCACCCTCTGCCCCAGCCGCACTGAGAGAGGCGATCCACGCAGCTGTTTGTCTGACCTCTGTCTCCCAACACTCCCCAACACTCCCCCCGCCATCAGGCCCAGGCTCATGGGTGGCCCTGAGCCGTACCCTCCACTGAGCACCAGGAGAAGGCACCGTGGGGCCAGGGGTGGCCGAGACGTTTGGAGGTCACAGGGCTGCGAGTATTGGCGTTGCCCATCACCCCAGGTTCCCAGCACGTGCCCCAGCCTGGCCAGCTCAGTGGCAGGGCCTCTGCCTGTGGAGGAAGGGAGGCCAAGGCACCTTTCCTGAGCAGGAAGTGAGAGGAACAGCTCTGCATACACTGGGTCCCACATGGCACAATCTGAAGGCAGACAGTGGCTCCTCTGTACCTGGGGAAACTGAGGCCCAGAGAGCCAGGGACTTCCCAAGACCAGCCAGCAGCAGCTGCCCCTTCCTGGGGTGCCATCTCCCCTGTCCCTCCTGCCCTGCGCCTGCCCAGCCCTCCTGCTCTGGTGACTGAGGACCGCCAGGCAGGGGCTGGTGCTGGGCGGGGGGCGGCGGGCCCTCCCGCAGTGCAAGGCCGGGCCTGGCGGGGTGAGGTAGTAGGTTGTGTGGTTTCAGGGCAGTGATGTTGCCCCTCGGAAGATAACTATACAACCTACTGCCTTCCCTGAGGAGCCCAGTGACACGACCCCATGGGAGGGCCGCCCCCTACCTCAGTGACACGACCCCACGGGAGGGCTGCCCCCCACCTCAGTGACCTGCAGGGGGCCTGAGCCGAAGCTGGGTGGGCATCTGGGAGCTAGATTCAATAAAGCTGTTCTGACCATGAACTTGGAACTGGCCCCTTTCATTCTGGAAGCCC